TGACTCCTGTCACGGTCACTTCCCAGCGGTGCTCAGCCCGCCTGACGGAAGCAGCTGGGCAGTGGGGCCTGTGACCAGCAGGCGGCGCTGGCGAGCTATAGCGCCCCTTTGGGCCCCCACCCCACCTTCTGGGCAGCTTCCCTGCAGACACCCCAGTTATGGGGGCTAGGGACCCAAAAGAGACATCCTTCTGCCACCCAGAGCTGCCCTGGCGAGGTGCACTATGGGGCCGCCGACAGCTGCGTGGCTGCCGAGGGCGGAAAGGAGAAACTGTCATGTCCCGATAGGGCCGCGCGAGGTCTCCATCCTCGACAACGCTAATAACAAAGACGTGTGCTCCTCTTTGCTTGGTTCCCCCCACTCCTTTAAATCACAGATTTCACTTCAGTTTATCTGTGTCGCTGTCACACGTGGGGTGGCTCCCAGTCAGCTGGTTTGGCAAAGTTTCTGGATGATTACGGAATAACATGTGTCCCCAACCCGCAGAGCAGGTTGTGGGGGCAATGTTGCATTGACCAGCGTCAGAGAACACACATCAGAGGCAAGGGTGGGTGTGCAGGAGGGAGAAGGCGCAGAAGGCAGGGCTTTAGCTCAGCACTCTCCCTCCTGCCATGCTCTGCCTGACCGTTCCCTCTCTGAGTCCCAAACAGCCAGGTAGAGGAGGAAGAAATGGGGCTGAGACCCCAGCACATCAGTGATTAAGTCAGGATCAGGTGCGGTTTCCTGCTCAGGTGCTGAGACAGCAGGCGGTGTCCTGCAAACAACAGGAGGCACCTGAAGCTAGCCTGGGGGGCCCACGCCCAGGTGCGGTGCATTCAGCAGCACAGCCAGAGACAGACCCCAATGACCCCGCCTCCCTGTCGGCAGCCAGTGCTCTGCACAGAGCCCTGAGCAGCCTCTGGACATTAGTCCCAGCCCCAGCACGGCCCGTCCCCCACGCTGATGTCACCGCACCCAGACCTTGGAGGCCCCCTCCGGCTCCGCCTCCTGGGAGAAGGCTCTGGAGTGAGGAGGGGAGGGCAGCAGTGCTGGCTGGACAGCTGCTCTGGGCAGGAGAGAGAGGGAGAGACAAGAGACACACACAGAGAGACGGCGAGGAAGGGAAAGACCCAGAGGGACGCCTAGAACGAGACTTGGAGCCAGACAGAGGAAGAGGGGACGTGTGTTTGCAGACTGGCTGGGCCCGTGACCCAGCTTCCTGAGTCCTCCGTGCAGGTGGCAGCTGTACCAGGCTGGCAGGTCACTGAGAGTGGGCAGCTGGGCCCCAGGTAAGGATGGGCTGCCCACTGTCCTGGGCATTCCAGAAGCATGACATGGTCTCTCTCCCTGCAGAACTGTGCCTGGCCCAGTGGGCAGCAGGAGCTCCTGACTTGGGACCATGGTGATTCTTCAGCAGGTCAGTGTTCCCACCTCTTTGGGTGGCCTGTCTCACCTGGGCTGAGACTCTCTCTCGCCCATAGGGGGACCATGTGTGGATGGACCTGAGATTGGGGCAGGAGTTCGACGTGCCCATCGGGGCGGTGGTGAAGCTCTGCGACTCTGGGCAGGTCCAGGTGGTGGATGATGAAGACAATGTGAGTAGTCCCCTCCCTCCTCCTGCCCCATGGGAGAGCACGCTGACGTTCTGGCTCCCCGCAGGAACACTGGATCTCTCCGCAGAACGCAACGCACATCAAGCCTATGCACCCCACGTCGGTCCACGGCGTGGAGGACATGATCCGCCTGGGGGACCTCAACGAGGCGGGCATCTTGCGCAACCTGCTTATCCGCTACCGGGACCACCTCATCTACGTGAGTGCCGCCCCGCCCGGTGCCCGTCCAGGTCAGCGAGCTCCCCATCTCTTGCTGCCCGCAGACGTATACGGGCTCCATCCTGGTGGCTGTGAACCCCTACCAGCTGCTCTCCATCTACTCGCCAGAGCACATCCGCCAGTATACCAACAAGAAGATTGGGGAGATGCCCCCCCACATCTTTGCCATTGCTGACAACTGCTACTTCAACATGAAACGCAACAGCCGAGACCAGTGCTGCATCATCAGGTGGGCGGCCCAGCACCTGTGTGGAGCTCCAGGTGACAGGTCCTGCCACTCCCTCCCTCTGCAGTGGGGAATCTGGGGCCGGGAAGACGGAGAGCACAAAGCTGATCCTGCAGTTCCTGGCAGCCATCAGTGGGCAGCACTCGTGGATTGAGCAGCAGGTCTTGGAGGCCACCCCCATTCTGGAAGGTAGGACCAGAGTTCCGAGGGTGGGACCAGGCGCTTTGCCAGTGACACCCTACTCACTCCGCAGCATTTGGGAATGCCAAGACCATCCGCAATGACAACTCAAGCCGTTTCGGAAAGTACATCGACATCCACTTCAACAAGCGGGGCGCCATCGAGGGCGCGAAGATTGAGCAGTACCTGCTGGAAAAGTCACGTGTCTGTCGCCAGGTGGGCCTGAGCCCCAGGGATGCAGGAATAGACCTGGCCCCCAGCACTGTGCCCACATTTTCAGGCCCTGGATGAAAGGAACTACCACGTGTTCTACTGCATGCTGGAGGGTATGAGTGAGGATCAGAAGAAGAAGCTGGGCTTGGGCCAGGCCTCTGACTACAACTACTTGGCCATGGTGAGGCCCAGGTGGGCCCCTGGGTAGGGGGGCTTGCACCCCACTCTCCCACCCTGCCCACCAGGGTAACTGCATAACCTGTGAGGGCCGGGTGGACAGCCAGGAGTACGCCAACATCCGCTCCGCCATGAAGGTGCTCATGTTCACTGACACCGAGAACTGGGAGATCTCGAAGCTCCTGGCTGCCATCCTGCACCTGGGCAACCTGCAGTATGAGGGTGAGGCTGCGCCACACTCGCCCTGCCCCACCTCCCCTGATGCTGTGCCCCTTGCTGCCAACAGCACGCACATTTGAAAACCTGGATGCCTGTGAGGTTCTCTTCTCCCCATCGCTGGCCACAGCTGCATCCCTGCTTGAGGTCAGTGCCTGGCCTCTCTCCCCTCCATGACTCAGGTGAGCACCTGGGGTGTTGCCTGTACCAGGTGAACCCCCCAGACCTGATGAGCTGCCTGACTAGCCGCACCCTCATCACCCGCGGGGAGACGGTGTCCACCCCACTGAGCAGGGAACAGGCACTGGACGTGCGCGACGCCTTCGTAAAGGTGGGCTGGAGGGAAGGGGCCGCTTGCTCGCCGCTGGTGCCAGTGGCTGATCACTGCCTTTCAGGGGATCTACGGGCGGCTGTTCGTGTGGATTGTGGACAAGATCAACGCAGCAATTTACAAGCCTCCCTCCCAGGATGTGAAGAACTCTCGCAGGTCCATCGGCCTCCTGGACATCTTTGGGTTTGAGAACTTTGCTGTGAACAGGTACCGCGTGGGGCTCTGCTCATGGGAATTTCAACACCCTTACCCCATCCCTGTGCCCCTGCAGCTTTGAGCAGCTCTGCATCAACTTCGCCAATGAGCACCTGCAGCAGTTCTTTGTGCGGCACGTGTTCAAGCTGGAGCAGGAGGAATATGACCTGGAGAGCATTGACTGGCTGCACATCGAGTTCACTGACAACCAGGATGCCCTGGACATGATTGCCAACAAGCCCATGAACATCATCTCCCTCATCGATGAGGAGAGCAAGTTCCCCAAGGTGGGCCGGTCCTGCTGCCGCCTCCCAGGGTCGGTGGGCTCACAGCTGCCCCTCCACTCCCCAGGGCACAGACACCACCATGTTACACAAGCTGAACTCCCAGCACAAGCTCAACGCCAACTACATCCCCCCCAAGAACAACCATGAGACCCAGTTTGGCATCAACCATTTTGCAGGCATCGTCTACTATGAGACCCAAGGTACAGAGGGCTGCCGGCTGTCTGTCACTCCCGGTGAGAGGTGACTGCTGTTTGCTGCTTGCAGGCTTCCTGGAGAAGAACCGAGACACCCTGCATGGGGACATTATCCAGCTGGTCCACTCCTCCAGGAACAAGTTCATCAAGCAGATCTTCCAGGCCGATGTCGCCATGGTAAGCCGGGTGCGGTTTCTGTTGTTCGGGAAGCCCCTCCCATCGCTGCCGTCCGTCCCCCCAGGGCGCCGAGACCAGGAAGCGCTCGCCCACACTTAGCAGCCAGTTCAAGCGGTCACTGGAGCTGCTGATGCGCACGCTGGGTGCCTGCCAGCCCTTCTTTGTGCGATGCATCAAGCCCAATGAGTTCAAGAAGCCCATGGTGAGTGGCCCTGGCCTGGGGTTGGCGGGTGGGGCCCTGATGCCCTTGGCTGTGTGCCTGGCAGCTGTTCGACCGGCACCTGTGCGTGCGCCAGCTGCGGTACTCAGGAATGATGGAGACCATCCGAATCCGCCGAGCTGGCTACCCCATCCGCTACAGCTTCGTAGAGTTTGTGGAGCGGTACCGTGTGCTGCTGCCAGGTGTGAAGCCGGCCTACAAGCAGGTACAGGGCTGAGTGCACAGAGGGCAGGAGGGCCATTCCCTTGTGTTCCCCATCCTCACTCCAGGGCGACCTCCGCGGGACTTGCCAGCGCATGGCTGAGGCTGTGCTGGGCACCCACGATGACTGGCAGATAGGCAAAACCAAGATCTTTCTGAAGGTGAGCACAGATGCCTTCCCTGGGCTGCCCTGGTGGGGCGCTGCTCAGGAGCTCTGCCTCCTAGGACCACCATGACATGCTGCTGGAAGTGGAGCGGGACAAAGCCATCACCGACAGAGTCATCCTCCTTCAGAAAGTCATCCGGGGATTCAAAGACAGGTGCGTGTTCCCACCAGCTCCTCCCCTCCTCAACTGCTCACCCGCGCCACTACTGCTGTTTCAGGTCTAACTTTCTGAAGCTGAAGAACGCTGCCACACTGATCCAGAGGCACTGGCGGGGTCACAACTGTAGGAAGAACTACGGGCTGGTGAGCCTCCCCATGGGCTGCTCTTGCCCAAAAGGCTCTGAGCATGGGGTGGCTGTCCTTGCAGATGCGTCTGGGCTTCCTGCGGCTGCAGGCCCTGCACCGCTCCCGGAAGCTGCACCAGCAGTACCGCCTGGCCCGCCAGCGCATCATCCAGTTCCAGGCCCGCTGCCGCGCCTATCTGGTGCGCAAGGCCTTCCGCCACCGCCTCTGGGCTGTGCTCACCGTGCAGGCCTATGCCCGGGGCATGATCGCCCGCAGGCTGCACCAACGCCTCAGGGCTGAGGTGAGGGAGCAAGTCCATAGCACCCACAGCTCTTCCATGCCCTCTGGATGCCCCCTTCCCTCAGTATCTGTGGCGCCTCGAGGCTGAGAAAATGCGGCTGGCGGAGGAAGAGAAGCTTCGGAAGGAGATGAGCGCCAAGAAGGCCAAGGAGGAGGCCGAGCGCAAGCATCAGGTGAGCTGAGAGCCTCCAGGCACCTTAGGTGTCCCGTGTCTTCTGTGTCACCCCAATTGCCCAGGAGCGCCTGGCCCAGCTGGCTCGTGAGGACGCTGAGCGGGAGCTGAAGGAGAAGGAGGCCGCTCGGCGGAAGAAGGAGCTCCTGGAGCAGATGGAAAGGGCCCGCCATGAGCCTGTCAATCACTCAGACATGGTGGACAAGATGTTTGGCTTCCTGGGGACTTCAGGTGGCCTGCCAGGCCAGGAGGGCCAGGCACCTAGTGGCTTTGAGGTACCAGGCTAGGGACAGGGGCTCCAGAGGCCGGACTCCAGGGCATACCTCTTGTCTCCTTCAGGACCTGGAGCGAGGGCGGAGGGAGATGGTGGAGGAGGACCTGGATGCAGCCCTGCCCCTGCCTGACGAGGATGAGGAGGACCTCTCTGAGTATAAATTTGCCAAGTTCGCGGCCACCTACTTCCAGGGGACAACCACGCACTCCTACACCCGGCGGCCACTCAAACAGCCACTGCTCTACCATGACGACGAGGGTGACCAGCTGGTAAGGCCTGCCTGTCACTAGGTCACTGCTGGCTCTGGCCTCTGACATGCGCGCTCTGCCCCAGGCAGCCCTGGCGGTCTGGATCACCATCCTCCGCTTCATGGGGGACCTCCCTGAGCCCAAGTACCACACAGCCATGAGTGATGGCAGTGAGAAGATCCCTGTGATGACCAAGATTTATGAGACCCTGGGCAAGAAGACGTACAAGAGGGAGCTGCAGGCCCTGCAGGGCGAGGGCGAGGTGAGGCCAAGGTGCCCTCTGGATGATGTCCCCCACTTGACCCTGATCCCTGCTGGTCCTGCAGGCCCAGCTCCCCGAGGGCCAGAAGAAGAGCAGTGTGAGGCACAAGCTGGTGCATTTGACTCTGAAAAAGAAGTCCAAGCTCACAGAGGAGGTGAGGGCAGACGCTGGGGGTCTGGCAGCCCATTTACCTGCCCTGTCCTCTCCCTCTGGCCCAGGTGACCAAGAGGCTGCATGACGGGGAGTCCACAGTGCAGGGCAACAGCATGCTGGAGGACCGGCCCACCTCCAACCTGGAGAAGCTGCACTTCATCATCGGCAATGGCATCCTGCGGCCAGCACTCCGGTCAGTGCCGGGAGGCGGGGACACCAGGGCCTATTCCCCCTCCCTTGCCCTGCTGCCTGCCCAGGGACGAGATCTACTGCCAGATCAGCAAGCAGCTGACCCACAACCCCTCCAAGAGCAGCTATGCCCGGGGCTGGATTCTCGTGTCTCTCTGCGTGGGCTGTTTCGCCCCCTCCGAGAAGTTTGTCAAGGTAGGAAGGTGCCTGGCCTCCTGGAGTGGGAAAGGGGCCGCCTCAGCGGGTACTCTGGCTGCAGTACCTGCGGAACTTCATCCACGGGGGCCCGCCCGGCTACGCCCCGTACTGTGAGGAGCGCCTGAGAAGGACCTTTGTCAATGGGACACGGACACAGCCGCCCAGCTGGCTGGAGCTGCAGGTTCGTGCGTGTGTATGCACGTGCTCGTGTGCGGACCCCACAAACCCTCTTGGGGCACTTCCAGGCCACCAAGTCCAAGAAGCCAATCATGTTGCCCGTGACATTCATGGATGGGACCACCAAGACCCTGCTGACGGACTCGGCAACCACGGCCAAGGAGCTCTGCAACGCGCTGGCCGACAAGATCTCTCTCAAGGACCGGTTCGGGTTCTCCCTCTACATTGCCCTGTTTGACAAGGTATGGCCGCCCGGAAGCACCTCCTCCCGGAATGTGCCTGCTCCCCTCCCCTCTGTGCCCACAGGTGTCCTCCCTGGGCAGCGGCAGTGACCACGTCATGGACGCCATCTCCCAGTGCGAGCAGTACGCCAAGGAGCAGGGCGCCCAGGAGCGCAACGCCCCCTGGAGGCTCTTCTTCCGCAAAGAGGTCTTCACGCCCTGGCACAGCCCCTCCGAGGACAACGTGGCCACCAACCTCATCTACCAGCAGGTGGTGCGAGGAGTCAAGTTTGGGGAGTACAGGTGTGAGAAGGTGAGTGGGAGGGAATCTTCCGCCAGGCTGGCCCAATGCATGACCGAGGCCTCCCCCCACCTAGGAGGACGACCTGGCTGAGCTGGCCTCCCAGCAGTACTTTGTAGACTATGGCTCTGAGATGATCCTGGAGCGCCTCCTGAACCTCGTGCCCACCTACATCCCCGACCGCGAGATCACGCCCCTGAAGACGCTGGAGAAGTGGGCCCAGCTGGCCATCGCCGCCCACAAGAAGGTAGAAGGGCTGAGAGGAGTCCTAGAGAAGGGTCTTCTGTCCCTCTGTCCCTCTCTCCTTCCAGGGGATTTATGCCCAGAGGAGAACTGATGCCCAGAAGGTCAAAGAGGATGTGGTCAGTTATGCCCGCTTCAAGTGGCCCTTGCTCTTCTCCAGGTTTTATGAAGCCTACAAATTCTCAGGTACCCCGCAGCCTGCAATGCTCCCAGTCCCTGCCTGCCTCTCAGTGCCTTGGTCTCGTCCCAGGCCCCAGTCTCCCCAAGAACGACGTCATCGTGGCCGTCAACTGGACGGGTGTGTACTTTGTGGATGAGCAGGAGCAGGTACTTCTGGAGCTGTCCTTCCCAGAGATCATGGCCGTGTCCAGCAGCAGGTGAGGAGGCCCGCATGGAGATGCAGACAGACTGACTGACTCAACTGGCCTTGATCTCCTTCAGGGAGTGCCGTGTCTGGCTCTCACTGGGCTGCTCTGATCTTGGCTGTGCTGCGCCTCACTCAGGCTGGGCAGGACTGACCCCGGCGGGGCCCTGTTCTCCGTGTTGGTCCTGCAGGGGAGCGAAAACGACGGCCCCCAGCTTCACGCTGGCCACCATCAAGGGGGACGAATACACCTTCACCTCCAGCAATGCTGAGGACATTCGTGACCTGGTGGTCACCTTCCTAGAGGGGCTCCGGAAGAGATCTAAGTATGTTGTGGCCCTGCAGGATAACCCCAACCCCGGTGAGTGGCTGCTGGTATGGACTGCCTGGCACCCCCCATGGTCCCACTCACCTCTGCTCTACAGCAGGCGAGGAGTCAGGCTTCCTCAGCTTTGCCAAGGGAGACCTCATCATCCTGGACCATGACACGGGCGAGCAGGTCATGAACTCGGGCTGGGCCAACGGCATCAATGAGAGGACCAAGCAGCGTGGGGACTTCCCCACCGACAGTGTGTACGTCATGCCCACTGTCACCATGCCACCGCGGGAGATTGTGGTATGTGGCCTGGGGGTGGCAGATGGGTGGGACTGACCTGAGCCCCCTGTCTCTTGGTCCCTAGGCCCTGGTCACCATGACTCCCGATCAGAGGCAGGACGTTGTCCGGCTCTTGCAGCTGCGAACGGCGGAGCCCGAGGTGCGTGCCAAGCCCTACACGCTGGAGGAGTTTTCCTATGACTACTTCAGGTGATGCCTCCTGGGGAAGGATGGGAGCCACAGGGCGTTGCTGACGGTCCCTGTGCTGCGGCAGGCCCCCACCCAAGCACACGCTGAGCCGTGTCATGGTGTCCAAGGCCCGAGGCAAGGACCGGCTGTGGAGCCACACGCGGGAACCGCTCAAGCAGGCGCTGCTCAAGAAGCTCCTGGGCAGTGAGGAGCTCTCGCAGGAGGCCTGCCTGGCCTTCATTGATATCCGTGCCACTGGGCTGTGCCCAGGGGAGTTCGGCACAAGCCCTTCCTTGACAGTCCCCAGCTGTGCTCAAGTACATGGGCGACTACCCGTCCAAGAGGACACGCTCCGTCAACGAGCTCACCGACCAGATCTTTGAGGGTCCCCTGAAAGCCGAGCCCCTGAAGGACGAGGCATATGTGCAGATCCTGAAGCAGCTGACCGACAACCACATCAGGTGAGCCAGGCACAGTGGGCGGATGAGGGGCAGCCCCTGCTGGAGCCCACGCCTCCTCCTGCAGGTACAGCGAGGAGCGGGGTTGGGAGCTGCTCTGGCTGTGCACGGGCCTTTTCCCACCCAGCAACATCCTCCTGCCCCACGTGCAGCGCTTCCTGCAGTCCCGAAAGCACTGCCCACTCGCCATCGACTGCCTGCAACGGCTCCAGAAAGCCCTGAGGTACAGCGGCCACCAGGGGCAGGGACAGACACCATGCCCCCTGCTGCCCCTGCTGCCTTTTCAGAAACGGGTCCCGGAAGTACCCTCCGCACCTGGTGGAGGTGGAGGCCATCCAGCACAAGACCACCCAGATTTTCCACAAAGTCTACTTCCCTGATGACACTGACGAGGTGAGGGTCACCGGCTTCTAGGTCTGCAGTGCTGCAGGAGCCCAGTGCTCACTGCCCCTCCCAGGCCTTCGAAGTGGAGTCCAGCACCAAGGCCAAGGACTTCTGCCAGAACATCGCCACCAGGCTGCTCCTCAAGTCCTCAGAGGGATTCAGCCTCTTTGTCAAAATTGCAGACAAGGTGGGTCCTTTGCCACCTTCGCCAAGGTGGGAAACTGAGTGTGCTTCGATGGCCCTGACCCCAGGTCCTCAGCGTTCCTGAGAATGACTTCTTCTTTGACTTTGTTCGACACTTGACAGACTGGATAAAGAAAGCTCGGCCCATCAAGGACGGTAATGAGGCCGGGTCCTGGGATCATCTGAGGCCCTCTGGGTGACCGACTGCCCTGTGCTGCAGGAATTGTGCCCTCACTCACCTACCAGGTGTTCTTCATGAAGAAGCTGTGGACCACCACGGTGCCAGGGAAGGATCCCATGGCCGATTCCATCTTCCACTATTACCAGGTGGGCACCTCTGCACTCTAGTTGCCTTCGTGTGCACGCCTGTGACCTGCTCTGTCTCTGACAGGAGTTGCCCAAGTATCTCCGAGGCTACCACAAGTGCACGCGGGAGGAGGTGCTGCAGCTGGGGGCGCTGATCTACAGGGTCAAGTTCGAGGAGGACAAGTCCTACTTCCCCAGCATCCCCAAGCTGCTGCGGGAGCTGGTGCCCCAGGACCTTATCCGGCAGGTCTCACCTGATGACTGGAAGCGGGTGAGCATGGGGTGGGCATCGGGAATGGTGGGTGAGCCCAGCCCTGACCGCCCTGTCCCCATAGTCCATCGTCGCCTACTTCAACAAGCACGCAGGGAAGTCCAAGGAGGAGGCCAAGCTGGCCTTCCTGAAGCTCATCTTCAAGTGGCCCACCTTTGGCTCAGCCTTCTTCGAGGTGAAGGTACACCATGGGCTTCTCAGAGCAGAGGAGGACCCATCTGATGCCTTCTCATCTTTTTTTCTAGCAAACTACGGAGCCAAACTTCCCTGAGATCCTCCTAATTGCCATCAACAAGTATGGGGTCAGCCTCATCGATCCCAAAACGAAGGTGAGCAGGGATAAGGCAGCAAGTGGGGGCGGCGTGCCTCTCTATGCCCTTTCTGCTCCCCCAGGATATCCTCACCACTCATCCCTTCACCAAGATCTCCAACTGGAGCAGCGGCAACACCTACTTCCACATCACCATTGGGAACTTGGTGCGCGGGAGCAAACTGCTCTGCGAGACGTCACTGGTGAGGGCGCATCCTGCTGGGCCTAGTGGGCTGTGCTCGCTTATCTTCTCACCCCTGCTTCCAGGGCTACAAGATGGATGACCTCCTGACTTCCTACATTAGCCAGATGCTCACAGCCATGAGCAAACAGCGGGGCTCCAGGAGCGGCAAGTGAACAGTCACGGGGAGGTGCTGGTTCCATGCCTGCTCTCGAGGCAGCAGTGGGTTCAGGCCCATCAGCTACCCCTGCAGCTGGGGAAGACTTATGCCATCCCGGCAGCGAGGCTGGGCTGGCCAGCCACCACTGACTATACCAACTGGGCCTCTGATGTTCTTCCAGTGAGGCATCTCTCTGGGATGCAGAACTTCCCTCCATCCACCCCTCTGGCACCTGGGTTGGTCTAATCCTAGTTTGCTGTGGCCTTCCCGGTTGTGAGAGCCTGTGATCCTTAGATGTGTCTCCTGTTTCAGACCAGCCCCACCATGCAACTTCCTTTGACTTTCTGTGTACCACTGGGATAGAGGAATCAAGAGGACAATCTAGCTCTCCATACTTTGAACAACCAAATGTGCATTGAATACTCTGAAACCGAAGGGACTGGATCTGCAGGTGGGATGAGGGAGACAGACCACTTTTCTATATTGCAGTGTGAATGCTGGGCCCCTGCTCAAGTCTACCCTGATCACCTCAGGGCATAAAGCATGTTTCATTCTCTGGCCCGACAGTGTCTTTGCTCAGGGAGGGGAAGTGG